GACCCTGTTTCAAAAAAAAGAGAGAGAAAATTTAAAAAAGAAAACAACACCAAGGGCTGTAACTTTAAGGTCATTAAATGAATTAATCACTGCATTCAAAAACGATTACTTTCTGGCCCTAAGAGACATGAGGCCAATACCAGGAAGGGGGTTGATCTCCCAAACCAGAGGCAGACCCTAGACTCTAATACAGTTAAGGAAAGACCAGCAAGATGATAGTCCCCAATACAATAGAAGTTACTATATTTTATTTGTTGTTTTTCTTTTGTTTTGTTTTGTTTTGTTTTGTTTTGTTTTAGAGACTGGGGTCTTGCTCGATTGCCCAGGCTGTAGTGCAGCGGTGGGACAATAGCTCACTGCAGACTCCAACTCCTGGGCTCAAGCAATCCTCCTGCCTCAGCCTCCTGAATAGCTGGGACTACAAGGGTACACCATCACACACACCAAAACAATTTTTTAAATTTTTGTGTAGAAACGAGGGTCTTGCTTTGTTGCCCAGGCTGGTCTCCAACTCCTGGCTTCAAGGGATCCTCCCACCTCAGCCTCCCAAATTGCTGGGATTACAGGTGTGAGCCACCACAACCAGCCAGAACTTTACTAATTTTAAAATTAAGAACTTAAAACTTGAATAGCTAGAGCACCAAGATTTTTCTTTGTCCCCAAATAAGTGCAGTTGCAGGCATAGAAAATCTGACATCTTTGCAAGAATCATCGTGGATGTAGACTCTGTCCTGTGTCTCTGGCCTGGTTTCGGGGACCAGGAGGGCAGACCCTTGCACTGCCAAGAAGCATGCCAAAGTTAATCATTGGCCCTGCTGAGTACATGGCCGATCAGGCTGTTTTTGTGTGCCTGTTTTTCTATTTTACGTAAATCACCCTGAACATGTTTGCATCAACCTACTGGTGATGCACCTTTGATCAATACATTTTAGACAAACGTGGTTTTTGAGTCCAAAGATCAGGGCTGGGTTGACCTGAATACTGGATACAGGGCATATAAAACAGGGGCAAGGCACAGACTCATAGCAGAGCAATCACCACCAAGCCTGGAATAACTGCAAGGGCTCTGCTGACATCTTCCTGAGGTGCCAAGGAAATGAGGATGGAGGAAGGAATGAATGTTCTCCATGACTTTGGGATCCAGTCAACACATTACCTCCAGGTGAATTACCAAGACTCCCAGGACTGGTTCATCTTGGTGTCCGTGATCGCAGACCTCAGGAATGCCTTCTACGTCCTCTTCCCCATCTGGTTCCATCTTCAGGAAGCTGTGGGCATTAAACTCCTTTGGGTAGCTGTGATTGGAGACTGGCTCAACCTCGTCTTTAAGTGGTAAGAACCATATAGAGAGGAGATCAGCAAGATAACCCCAGAAACTTGTTCTGTTTTTCCATAGGATTCTCTTTGGACAGCGTCCATACTGGTGGGTTTTGGATACTGACTACTACAGCAACACTTCCGTGCCCCTGATAAAGCAGTTCCCTGTAACCTGTGAGACTGGACCAGGTAAGCGTCCCAGCCCCTGCAGACAGAAGCTGACCTTTACTCCATTCTCTTTCCTGCCCTTTAGGGAGCCCCTCTGGCCATGCCATGGGCACAGCAGGTGTATACTACGTGATGGTCACATCTACTCTTTCCATCTTTCAGGGAAAGATAAAGCCGACCTACAGATTTCGGTAAGAACTCACCACTGGGGTGTAGGTGGTGGGTGTTCTGTTATGGTTGCCTCTTCTGTTGCAGGTGCTTGAATGTCATTTTGTGGTTGGGATTCTGGGCTGTGCAGCTGAATGTCTGTCTGTCACGAATCTACCTTGCTGCTCATTTTCCTCATCAAGTTGTTGCTGGAGTCCTGTCAGGTATGGGCTGATCTGACTCCCTTCCTTCTCCCTATCTCTCACAGTCATGCTTTCTTCCACTCAGGCATTGCTGTTGCAGAAACTTTCAGCCACATCCACAGCATCTATAATGCCAGCCTCAAGAAATATTTTCTCATTACCTTCTTCCTGTTCAGCTTCGCCATCGGATTTTATCTGCTGCTCAAGGGACTGGGTGTAGACCTCCTGTGGACTCTGGAGAAAGCCCAGAGGTGGTGCGAGCAGCCAGAATGGGTCCACATTGACACCACACCCTTTGCCAGCCTCCTCAAGAACCTGGGCACGCTCTTTGGCCTGGGGCTGGCTCTCAACTCCAGCATGTACAGGGAGAGCTGCAAGGGGAAACTCAGCAAGTGGCTCCCATTCCGCCTCAGCTCTATTGTAGCCTCCCTCGTCCTCCTGCACGTCTTTGACTCCTTGAAACCCCCATCCCAAGTCGAGCTGGTCTTCTACGTCTTGTCCTTCTGCAAGAGTGCGGTAGTGCCCCTGGCATCCGTCAGTGTCATCCCCTACTGCCTCGCCCAGGTCCTGGGCCAGCCGCACAAGAAGTCGTTGTAAGAGATGTGGAGTCTTCGGTGTTTAAAGTCAACAACCATGCCAGGGATTGAGGAGGACTACTATTTGAAGCAATGGGCACTGGTATTTGGAGCAAGTGACATGCCATCCATTCTGCCGTCGTGGAATTAAATCACGGATGGCAGATTGGAGGGTCGCCTGGCTTATTCCCATGTGTGACTCCAGCCTGCCCTCAGCACAGACTCTTTCAGATGGAGGTGCCATATCACGTACACCATATGCAAGTTTCCCGCCAGGAGGTCCTCCTCTCTCTACTTGAATACTCTCACAAGTAGGGAGCTCACTCCCACTGGAACAGCCCATTTTATCTTTGAATGGTCTTCTGCCAGCCCATTTTGAGGCCAGAGGTGCTGTCAGCTCAGGTGGTCCTCTTTTACAATCCTAATCATATTGGGTAATGTTTTTGAAAAGCTAATGAAGCTATTGAGAAAGACCTGTTGCTAGAAGTTGGGTTGTTCTGGATTTTCCCCTGAAGACTTACTTATTCTTCCGTCACATATACAAAAGCAAGACTTCCAGGTAGGGCCAGCTCACAAGCCCAGGCTGGAGATCCTAACTGAGAATTTTCTACCTGTGTTCATTCTTACCGAGAAAAGGAGAAAGGAGCTCTGAATCTGATAGGAAAAGAAGGCTGCCTAAGGAGGAGTTTTTAGTATGTGGCGTATCATGCAAGTGCTATGCCAAGCCATGTCTAAATGGCTTTAATTATATAGTAATGCACTCTCAGTAATGGGGGACCAGCTTAAGTATAATTAATAGATGGTTAGTGGGGTAATTCTGCTTCTAGTATTTTTTTTACTGTGCATACATGTTCATCGTATTTCCTTGGATTTCTGAATGGCTGCAGTGACCCAGATATTGCACTAGGTCAAAACATTCAGGTATAGCTGACATCTCCTCTATCACATTACATCATCCTCCTTATAAGCCCAGCTCTGCTTTTTCCAGATTCTTCCACTGGCTCCACATCCACCCCACTGGATCTTCAGAAGGCTAGAGGGCGACTCTGGTGGTGCTTTTGTATGTTTCAATTAGGCTCTGAAATCTTGGGCAAAATGACAAGGGGAGGGCCAGGATTCCTCTCTCAGGTCACTCCAGTGTTACTTTTAATTCCTAGAGGGTAAATATGACTCCTTTCTCTATCCCAAGCCAACCAAGAGCACATTCTTAAAGGAAAAGTCAACATCTTCTCTCTTTTTTTTTTTTTTTGAGACAGGGTCTCACTATGTTGCCCAGGCTGCTCTTGAATTCCTGGGCTCAAGCAGTCCTCCCACCCTACCACAGCGTCCCGCGTAGCTGGGACTACAGGTGCAAGCCACTATGTCCAGCTAGCCAACTCCTCCTTGCCTGCTTTTCTTTTTTTTTCTTTTTTTGAGACGGCGCACCTATCACCCAGGCTGGAGTGGAGTGGCACGATCTTGGCTCACTGCAACCTCTTCCTCCTGGTTCAAGCGATTCTCATGTCTCAGCCTCCTCAGTAGCTAGGACTACCGGCGTGCACCACCATGCCAGGCTAATTTTTATATTTTTAGAATTTTAGAAGAGATGGGATTTCATCATGTTGGCCAGGCTGGTCTCGAACTCCTGACCTCAAGTGATCCACCTGCCTTGGCCTCCCAAGGTGCTAGGATTACAGGCATGAGCCACCGCACCGGGCCCTCCTTGCCTGTTTTTCAATCTCATCTGATATGCAGAGTATTTCTGCCCCACCCACCTACCCCCCAAAAAAAGCTGAAGCCTATTTATTTGAAAGTCCTTGTTTTTGCTACTAATTATATAGTATACCATACATTATCATTCAAAACAACCATCCTGCTCATAACATCTTTGAAAAGAAAAATATATATGTGCAGTATTTTATTAAAGCAACATTTTATTTAAGAATAAAGTCTTGTTAATTACTATATTTTAGATGCAATGTGATCTGAAGTTTCTAATTCTGGCCCAACTAAATTTCTAGCTCTGTTTCCCTAAACAAATAATTTGGTTTCTCTGTGCCTGCATTTTCCCTTTGGAGAAGAAAAGTGCTCTCTCTTGAGTTGACCGAGAGTCCCATTAGGGATAGGGAGACTTAAATGCATCCACAGGGGCACAGGCAGAGTTGAGCACATAAACGGAGGCCCAAAATCAGCATAGAACCAGAAAGATTCAGAGTTGGCCAAGAATGAACATTGGCTACCAGACCACAAGTCAGCATGAGTTGCTCTATGGCATCAAATTGCAACTTGAGAGTAGATGGGCAGGGTCACTATCAAATTAAGCAATCAGGGCACACAAGTTGCAGTAACACAACAAGACTAGGCCAGCTCTGGAATCCAGTAACTCAGTGTCAGCAAGGTTTTGGGTTATAGTTCAAGAAAGTCTAAACAGAGCCAGTCACAGCACCAAGGAATGCTCAAGGGAGCTATTGCAGGTTTCTCTGCTAAGAGATTTATTTCATCCTGGGTGCAGGGTTCGACCTCCAAAGGCCTCAAATCATCACCGTATCAATGGATTTCCTGAGGGTAAGCTCCGCTATTTCACACCTGAACTCCGGAGTCTGTATATTCAGGGAAGATTGCATTCTCCTACTGGATTTGGGCTCTCAGAGGGCGTTGTGGGAACCAGGCCCCTCACAGAATCAAATGGTCCCAACCAGGGAGAAAGAAAATAGTCTTTTTTTTTTTTTTAATAGAGATGGGGGTCTCACTATGCTGCCCAGGCTGGTCTTGAACTCCTGGGTTCAAGTGATCCTCCTGCCTCAGCCTCCCAAAGTGCTGGGATTACAGTGTGAGCCACTGCGCTTGGCCAGAAATGGTTTTGATCTGTCTGAACTGAACCCTACTGCTTAGGCATAGCCCCATCCTTGATAATCTATTTGCTCCCAAGGACCAAGTCCAAGATCCTTACAAGAAAGGTCTGCCAGAAAGTAAATACTGCCCCCACTCCCTGAAGTTTATGAGGTTGATAAGAAAACATAACAGATAAAGTTTATTGAGTGCTAACTTTATGCCAGATTCTGTTCTATGTACTTTATTTATACAATT